CATATTAGTACATGTGTAATATCAGATTTTCTTACTGTTATTGATGCTTGGTCACTTGTTTAATCATTTGATTAAGGTGGGAACTACAAGATTTCTTTGTAAAGGTACATTTTATGCTCTTTGCAATTAGCAAGTAAAGGATGGATTACTTCTTTGGCATCCTGGAAATAATCTTATTCCCAAAATCCTTTTACCAGGTGCACTCACACACACCCCCACTCTCACTCATGCTGGTACAGTTTAACCATGCCAGTTAATCTAGCATGTTTATCTTTGGAATTTGGGAAGAAACCTGAGTACCCGGAGAAAACCCACAAAGACGTGGGGAGAACATGGCAAGCTCCACATAAGACAGCAGCCCGTGTGGGATTTTTTTTTCCTCATAAATGTTATAAGGAAATGATGTTATCCAAGGACCTGCTGTATTCTCTTTTTCTCTCTTTTTTTTTTTTTTGAGATGGAGTCTCCCTCTGTCACCTAAGCTGGAGTGCAGTGGCATGATCTCGGCTCACTGCAACCTTCGCCTCCCAGGTTCAAGTGATTCTCCTGCCTCAGCCCCCCAAGTATCTGGGATTACAGGCGCGCACCACCACACCCGGCTAATTTAGTAGAGATGGAATTTCACCATGTTGGCCAGGCTGGTCTCAAACTCCTGACCTCAGGTGATCCACTCACCTCTCTTTTTTCTTTAATTTTTTTTTTTTGAGACAGTGTCTCACTGTCACCCAGACTGGAGTGCAGTGGTACAACTTCAGCTCACTGCACCCCCTGCCTTCCAGACTCCAGGAATCCTCCCACCTCAGCCTCCTGAGTAGCTGGGACTACAGGTATATGCCACCACACCTAGATAATTTTTTTTTTTTTTAAGTAGAGACAGGATTTCACTATATTGCCCAGGCTGGTCTCGAACTAAGCTCAAGCAATCCACCTGCCTCGACCTCCCAAAGTGCTGAGATTACATGCATGAGCCATGAGCCATTGTACCCAGCCCTGCTGTCTTCTCTTTTTTTTTTTTTTTTTTTTCCTTCAGACTGAGTCTCGCCCTGTTGCCCGGGCTGGAGTGCAGTGGCACGATCTCTGCTCACTGCAAGCTCTGCCTCCCAGGTTCATGCCATTCTGCTGCCTCAGCCTCCCGAGTAGCTGGGACTACAGGCATCCACCACCACGCCCTGCTAATTTTTTGTATTTTTAGTAGAAACAGTGTTTCACTGTGTTAGCCAGGGTGGTCTCAATCTCCTGACCTCCTGATCCGCCTGCCTCGGCCTCCGAAAGTGCTAGGATTACAGGCGTGAGCCACTGCACGTGGCCTGTCTGCTCTTAAAGAGATTAATAAATTAGAGGGAAAACTCAGAATGTCTTTGTAATTTAAATTTTTGTTAAGGGAAAATAATAACATTTAAAATAATTGTTTCTCTGTGTTAATAATGGGTACTGTACAATTAATTTCCTTTTTTAAAAAATATATTTTTTGAGACAGAGTTTCTCTCTTGTTGCGCAGGGTGGAGTGCAATGGCACAATCGCGGCTTATTGCTACCTCTGCCTCCGGGGTTCAAGCGATTCTCCTGCCTCAGCCTCCCAGGTAGCTGGGACTACAGGCACACACCACCACACCCATCTGGTTTTTTTGTATTTAGTAGAGATGGGATTTCACCATGTTGGTCAGGCTGGTCTCGAACTCCTGACCTTAGGTGATCCACCCGCCTCAGCCTCCCAAAGTACTGGGATTACAGGCATGAGCCACCATGCCCAGTCCTTTTTTAATTTTTTTTTTTTTTTTAATTGTTGTCACCAGGCTGGAGTACGGTGGCACAATCATGGCTTACTACAACCTGGAACTCCTGGGCTCAAGTGATCCTCCAACCTCAGCCTCCCAAGTAGCTGAGACTATAGGCACGCACCACCACACCTGGCTAATTTTTGTGGTATTTTTGTAGAGGTGGGGTTTTGCTGTGTTGACTAGGCTAGTCTCAAACTCCTGGGTGAATCCTCCTGCCTTGGCTTCCCAAAGTGCTGGGATTACAGGTATTAGCCACTGCACCCAGCCCAAACTGTATTTTTTTGTCTTCTAGTACACCTTGTAATTTTTTATTGAAAGCTGGGCATGGGCCGGGCATGGTGGCTCATGCCTGTAATCCTAGCACTTTGGGAGGCTGAGGCAGGTGGATTGCCTGAGTTCAGGAGTTCAAAATCAGCCTGGGCAACATGGTAAAACCCCGTCTCTGCAAAAAAAAAAAAAAAAAAAAAAAAAAATACAAAAATTAGCTAGGCATGGTAAGTGCATGCCTGTAGGCCCAGCTACTTGGGGGGGCTGAGGCAGGAGGATCACTTTAGCCCCGGAGGCAAAAGTTGCAATGAGCTGAGATGGCGCCACTGCCCTTCAGCCTGGGGGACAGAGTGAGACCCTGTTTCAAAAAAAAAAAAAAATGCTGGGCATGTTTTACTAGGTAAAAGTAACTGAGATACATAAGCCTTTAGTGTGAGGCATTACGTTTATCTGACTTAGGATTGGGCTGTGTTTTGTATTAACATTTTTTGTAGCTGTAGGTGTGAGAACTAATATTTCCTCCAGTGTTCTTATTTTTGTTTACTTTGTTGTCTTGGGGTTCCTTAGAGACTTCTTAAATAAGATCTGAGACATGCAGTTATATATTTTTCTTTTTTAGTTTTTTAATTCCTTGCAAGTATTGCACAAATGCAGTTCTTTGAGTAACGTCCTGTTGTTATACAAAAGCCTTCGTGGCCAGGCATGGTGGCTGACAATTGTAATCCCAGCACTTTGGGAGTCCAAGGCAGACAGATTGCTTTAGCCCAAGAATTTGAGATTTGTAGACAAATGGAGACATGGCGAACCGTCTCTACAGAAAATACAAATATTAACCAGGCATGGTGTCATGCACCTGTACTCACAGCTACTCAGGAGGCTGAGGTAGGATCATCTGAACCCGGGAGGCAGTTTGCAGTGAGCCATGATCATGCCACTGCACTCCAGCCTGGGTGACAGAGCAAGACCCTGTCTCAAAAAAAAAAAAAAAAAAAAAAAAAAAAACACCTCTTGATAGTAAGGTTTCAGTATTCTGTTGTAGTCTTTTAGTGAATCTGTGTACCTGGGCTGTGATATTCACAGTTGCTTCTCAGTTCACACTTCCTCCTTAGTTGAGATTGGAAGGCTGGGATTGGGTTTTTCACTTCCCTTGGGTCAGTTAGCTCTGATAAAACTCCAGTTGGTTAACCTCTGGTGAAATCTTTTCTCTTGAAGGCAGGCCTTTTTAAAAAGAACAGATTACTTTGGAATTACTTCAGAATGGCTACTTTCCCCCTTCCCCCTGCCAGAAGCATGCAGGGAATTTTCTTCCATCCTCACTGTGAGAACCTCCTGCGTTCAAGTGACCCTCCTGCTTCAGCCTCCTGAGTATCTGGGACTACAGGTGCACACCACCATACCTGGCTAATTTTTGTATTTTTAGTAGAGAGCAGGTTTTGCCATGTTGCCCAGGTTGGTCTTGAACTCCTGGGCTCAAGCAGTCTGTCCACCTTGGCCTTCCAAAGTGTTGGGATTACAGGCATGTACCACCACACTTGGCCTTTTTTTTTAAAATAGTATTGTAAATATTTGGGTTTTTAAAATAAAACATTTATTCTCAGAGTTGTGGAGGCTAGAAGTTGGAAATCAAGGTGTCAGCAGGGTCAGATTGCCTCTGAAACCTCTGGGGAATCCTTCCTTGCCTCTTCCTAGTTTCTGTTGGTTTGCCAGCGTTTTTGGTGTTCCTTGGCTTGTAGATGCATCACCCCAATAATCTGTCTTTATGTGGCATCCTCCCTATATGTCTGTCTTAACATGTTGACCAGGCTGGTCTCGAACTCCTGACCTCAGGTGTTCTACCTGCCTTGGCCTCCCAAAGTGCTGGGATTACAGGCGTGAGCCATCGTGCCTGGCCTGTTTTTACTTTTTAACTTTCTGCTAAAATTTTTAAACTTGTACTGAAGTTGAGAAAATAGCATAATAGATATCATCACCCAGTTGCTTTTTCTTTTTCTTTTTTGTAGAGACGGAGATCTCACTTTGCTGCCCAGGCTGGTCTTGAACTCCTGGGCTTAAACAATCCTCCTGCCTCAGTCTCCCAAAGTGCTGGGATTACAGGTGTGAGCCACCACTCCTCCTGGCCTCCACTTTCGGTAGTTATGAACATGTGGCTAGTTTGTCTGTCAGATTCCCACTCCCTTCTAGATTATTTTGCTGTTTGTTTGTTTGTTGTTTGAGATGGAGTCTCACTGTCTCCCAGGCTGGAGTGCAATGGTGCGATCTCGGCTTACTGCAACCTCTGCCTCCTGGGCTCAGACGATTCTCCTCCCTCAGCCTCCTGAGTAGCTGGGACTACAGGCGTGCACCACCACACCTGGCTAATTTTTTGTGTTTTTAGTAGAGACAGGGTTTCACCATGTTGGTTAGGCTGGTCTCAAACTCTTGACCTCAGGTGATCTACCCACCTCAGCCTCCCAAAGTGTTAGGATTACCAGCGTGAGCCAATGTACCTGTCCCCTTCTAGATTATTTTGAAACAAATCTTCTGAGTTATTTTGCAGCAAACCCCAGAATTCTGTCATTGTACAGTGAATAATTCATTGTGGATCTTTAACATACAAGGACATTTTTATGAAACCAAATCAATTGTCTTATTATGTCCAACAAAAGAAACACTAATTTTTGAATATGTAATGACACAGTACATGCTCAGGTTTCCTTGACTTCTGACTTACCTTTTTACAGTTACATTATTCTTCTTAATGGTTGTAATCATTTAGTTTACTTTCTAGTCCTTTTATGTCACAAGCAGTCTTAGAGTACAAATGTTATATCACATACAGAGGATTGTATTGTGTAGGAAAAACATGGACAACAAAGACTGAATTGAAAAGGTGATACTGGAGAGTAGGACTTGATGTGAAGAAGTTTGAGGAGTAGCTTTGACTGTTTTTCTTTTCTCTTTAATAATCTTAAAGGTTTCTTATGGGGGGAGCGCTGAGACAGGATACACCACAGTCACCCAGGCAGGAGTGCCAGTGGTAAGATCACGGCTCTCTGCAGCCTGGGATTCCTGGGCTCAGGTGATTTTCCCACTTCAGCCTCCCGCATTGCTGGGACTATGGCCATGCACCACCACACCCACACCTACCTAATTTTTTTGTAGAGACAGGGTTTCACCATGTTGTCTGGACTGATCTTTTTTTTTTTTTTCCATAAGGATAGAGATGGGCTGGTCTTGAACTCCTGGGTTCAAATGATCAGCCCATCTCCACCACCCAAAGAGCTGGGATTACAGGTGTGAGCCACTGTGCCTGGCCTAATCTTAGGATTGAAGTATATAAATTCTAAAAGTTGAGTAAGTGTATAATAAAAACTGAGTGATAAAGTATTGTGTCATGGTGTAAATGGCAGTGTTTTTTTCTTACTGGCATACATTGAGATGTCCTCTAACTGAAATCTTAGAAGTGAGCCGGGTGCAGTGGCTCACGCCTGTAATCCCAGCACTTTGGGAGGCTGAGGCAGGCAGATCATAAGGTCAGGAGTTCGAGACCAGCCTGGCCAATGTGGTGAAACCCTGTGTCTACTAAAAAATATGTAAGAAATTAGCCAGGCGTGGTGCTGTGCGCCTGTAGTCCCAGCTACTCAGGAGGTTGAGACAGAAGAATCGCTTCAACCCGGGTGGTGGAGGTTGCAGTGAGCCGAGATTGCCCCACTGCATTTCAGCCTGGGCGACAGAGCAAGACACCATCTCAAAAAAAAAAATAAGTAAAAGAAAAGCTCTGTCTTGACTCTTGAATCAGTTTTAAAACCTGGCTTCACTGATTATTAGCTTTGTGACTTTGTTGCCTCAGCTTCCTTATTGGTAAGCACGTAAGTTTGTTTTAAGATTGAGTTATTACATGTACATCAGTTAAAATATTGCCTGTAAATTATATATAGATATTGAGCTGGGAGTGGTGGTTTACGCCTCTAATCCCAACAGTTTGGGAGACTGAGGCGGGAGAATTGCCTTAGCTCAGAGGTTTGAGGCAGCGGTGAGCTATGATTGTACCACTGTACCTCCTGTCTGGATGATAAAGCGATGTATTAGGTATTATTGTTGATCGTTCAGCAACATTACCCACTGTTTCCTTGAAATATTATTCCTGTAGTGTCAGTGATATCAGACTATCCAAATATCTTTTTCTTCCTTTCTTCTTTCCTTTCTTTCCTTTTCCCTTTCCCTCCCCTTCCTCCTGCCTTTCCTTTTTTCCTTTTTTCTTTTTTTTCTTTTGAGACAGAGTCTCGCTCTGTCCCCCAGGTGGGGAGTGCAGTTGTGCGATCTCGGCTCACTGCAAGCTCCGCCTCCTGGGTTCACGCCATTCTCCTGCCTCAGCCTCCGGAGTAGCTGGGACTATAGGCGCCCGCCACCACGCCCGGCTAGTAGGTTTTTTTTGTTTTTTTTGTTTTTTTTTTTTTGTATTTTTAGTAGAGACGGGGTTTCACTGTGTTAGCCAGGATGGTCTCCATCTTTTGACCTCGTGATCCACCCGCCTCGGCCTCCCAAAGTGCTGGGATTACAGGCGTGAGCCACCGCGCACAGCCCCCCACCTTTTTTTTTTTTTTTTAAGGAGTCTTACTTTGTCGCCCAAGCTGGAGTACTGTGCTTCTGTCTCGGCTTACTGCTCCCTCCGTGTCTTGGATTCAAGCAGTTCTCCTGCCTCAGCCTCCAGAGTAGCTGGGATTACAGGCACGCACCACCATGCCCCCAGCTAATTTTTGTATTTTTAGTAGAGGCGGGGTTTCACCATGTTGGCCAGGCTAGTCTCGAACTCTTGACCTTAGATGATCCGCCCACCTTGACCTCTCAAAGTGTTGGTATTACAGGCGTGAGCCATGGCGCCCGGTCTTTCCTATCTTTCTGACTGTATCTTCAGATCACTCCTGAACCCGAGACCTGAATTTTTCATTTACCTACTTGGTTCTTTGGATTTTCACAGATACCTTGTATCCAACATGTCTCAAACTGATTTTTCCCCTCTCCCTCAAACCCTGACTTCTCAATTCTTTGTTTCCTTATCTTTATTATACTGTCATCCACCCAGCAAAAAATCCCCTCTTCTAAGATCATAGCTTTTAGTTAGTAACTAAGTCCTTTAGATTTTACTTCCTGTCTGCCTTAATTCATCTTCTTTTCATTGCACTGGACTTTATTGGCATCTCTCACTGGTTTCCTAAGTATTCTCTCTAATCCCCCTCCAGCCATTTCCCCCTACTCCAGCCAGGTGATCTCTAAGAGACCCAGATCTGATTGTTACAACACTTCAAATTTTTATTATTCTTCATGACCCTGAATAATCTGGCTTTTGACTGCTTCTCCTGCCTCATTTCATCATTTTCATTCTTTGTATTGTAGTCACATTGGCGGCATTTCAATTCCTAAACCTGTCAAGTCCTCGTTTGCCTCCATTTTGCACAGCGTGTACGCTCTGCCTTAAGTGCTGGCTTTTCCTAAAGTTAAGTCTTTTAAAACTAATTTCCTCAAGGAAGCTTCCTCTTACTTTCTAGATTTTCTGTCTGCTAAATGTTCTTCATAGTATCCTGTACTTCATTTAAAAATTATATAATTAGTTCTTCAGTACCTTAGAATGAAATAACTATTGATACAGGTTAGAGAAAATTTCTAGTTGATCATTATACTACCAATATCTGTTATAATGCCTTGCAAATAGCAAGTACTTAGTAAATATTCATGGAATTGATAAATTCAGACTTGAATTACTCTTCATTGTAGATTGAGTAAAGTTTGACAGAAGTCCAGAACTTAACTTTTTTTTTTAAGAGATGGAGTCTCACTCTGTCACACAGGCTGGTGTGTAGTGGCACAGTCATAGCTTACTGCACCCTTGACCTCTTGGGCTCAAGTGATTCTCCCACTTCAACTTCCTGAATAGCTGGGATTACAGACACACGTTTTTTGTTTTTTTTGTTTTTTTTCCACGCTGTAGAGATGGGAGTTTCACTATATGGCCCAGGCGGGTCTTAAGCTCCTGGGCTCAAGTGATCCTCCCTCCTTTGCCCCACAAAGTGTTGGGATTACAGGTGTGATTTAAAAAATGCTAGCTGCAGCCTGGTGTGGTGGCTTAGCCTGTAATCCCAGCACTTTGGGAGGCTGAGGCTGGTAGATCTTGAGGTCAGGAGTTCAAGACCAGCCTGGCCAACATGGTGAAACCCCATCTCTACCAAAAATTCAGCAATTAGCCGGGCATGGTGGTGGGCGCCTATAATTGCAGCTACTCAGGAGGCTAAGGCAGAAGGATCGCTTGAACCCCCAAGAGGTGGAGTTTGCAGTGAGCTGAGATTGCGCCACTGCACTCCAGCCTGGGCAACAGAGTGAGACTCCGTCTCAAAAAATAATAATAATAATAATTGCTAGCTGCTATAGCTTCTTTTTTTTTTTTTTTTTTTGAGACAGAGTCTCACTCTGTTGTCCGGTGGAGTGCAGTGGCGTGATCTCTGCTCACTGCAACCTCCGCCTCTCGGGTTCAAGCAGTTCTCCTGCCTTAGAATTTCAAGTAGCTGGGATTTACAGGAGTGTGCCACTATGTCCAGTCTCTTGTACTATTTTTATCTTTTATTTTCAAGACAGAGTCTTGCTTTGTCGCCCAGGCTAGAGTGCAGTGGCACGATCTCAACTCACTGCAACCTCTGCCTCCCGGGTTCAAGCGATTCTCCTGCCTCAGCTGGTCTCGAACTCCTGACGTCAGGTGATCCGCCTGCCTCAGCCTCCCAAAGTGCTGGGATTACAGGCATGAGCCACGGCGCCCGGCCATCTTGTACTCTTTTCAATGTGGATATCAGAAAATTTTAAATTTACATAGTGGCTTACATTATATTGTATTGGATACTGCTCGTCTAGAACTTGTTTTTAGTAAGGATCATACATGTGTCTCCATGGCCTCAGTTTTTCATTATTCTCCCAATCCCTTTGTTTTCATGTCACTTCTGCTTTGGGACTGTTATGTGCCATAAGCTTCAGAAAACACGGTGGCTCACACCTGTAATCCCAGCACTTTGGGAAGCCGAGGCAGGTGGATCACCAGAGGTCAGGAGTTTGAGACCACCCTGGCCAACATGATGAAACCTTGTCTCTAGTACAAATACAAAAAAATTAGCCAGGCGTGGTGGCGGGCGCCTGTAATCCCAGCTACTTGGGAGGCTGAGGCAGGAGAATTCCTTGAACCCAGGAGTCAGAGGTTGCAGTGAGCTGGGCAACACAGCAAGACTCCATCTCAAAAAAATAAAAAAAAAATTTAACTGCCTAGAAGGTAGAAATCGAGTGTATTTCTTAGGCCTTTGAATAATAGGGGAAAGATAAGTCATTTATATTAAATTATGAGAAAATAATGGCAACTGTTAAGCTTTTAAAGTATTATTTCCAACTAAATTAGGAAGAACTAAATTTCACTTTTACATATGCATGACAATGATGAGCAGGGCTCCTAAAACAGTTGTGGCTTGACTAGGAAACAAATAATAATTTTTTTATATCAATAAGAATTACTTGTAACTTTAGGGGGCATTTAGAATTATATTTGTCTTATTTGAGATTTGGATTTAAATTTTATTTTAGAGCATTTTTTAAAAAATAAATAGAAGTGAGGCTAATATTGTTAATTATTCTCTTTAAAAAATACAGTATTTGCTTTGGGTTAAAATTTTCTGCCCCAACATCATTATCAAGAGTCAGCATATTACAATGATAAATTTAGCATTTACTGTGTGGCAGGCATTGTTCTATATACTTTATTCGTTAAATTCACCAGCGAACCCTATGAGGAACTATCTTATCCTTAGTTGACAGAGGATGAAACTGGAGTACAAAGTAGTTAATTAACTTGTTCATAGCTAGTAAGTTTTAAAAAGGTTAAACAACAATATACTTTGTATTTAGTCCTTAAATGATAAAATCTTCCAGTGTTTAGTTTTTCCCACTAGAATGTAAGCTCCAAGTGGGCAGGGACTTAGGTTTTGTTCACTAACATTTGAGATAGCATATACTAGAACCTAGTCATTATTTGAAAGAATTTTTACAGTGATGATGGTAACAATGACAATATCATTTCACTGAGAGATGGCCTTGGAAATACATTAGAACCGCTTTGAGTTCTTCACTGTTGGTTGTTGACAATAATGTTTTTTTTATCTCATTCAAATTAGCTTCAACGTTATGTGCTATTTTGCATGCTTCATGTATATCTTAATAAAATAGTTGATTTGAAAATTGCTAACTTCTATAGCTTCTTCCCTCTTTTTTTTTTTTTTTTTTTTGGTGACAGAGTCTTGCTTCGTAGCCCAGGCTGGAGTGCAGTGGTGTGATCTTGGTTCACTGCAACCTCTGCCTCCCGGGTTCAAGCAATTCTCATGCCTCAGCCTCCTGAGTAGCTGGGATTACAGACATGTGCTACCATGCCCAGTTAATTTTTGTATTTGTAGTAGAGACAGGGTTTTGCCATATGGGCCAGGCTGGTCTCAAGTTTCTTGCCTCAAATGATTCATCTGCCTCGGCCTCCTAGAGTACTGGAATTACAGGGGTGAAACATCCTGCCTGGCCTAGCTGCTATAGCTTTTATATATCTCTGTTCCTTTTGTGCATTAGAAATGCCTTGAAGCCCCCAGGGAACATCAGGAAAAAAAAAAAAAAAAAAAAAAACAACCAGAGGTCCCGCTATGTGTTTAGCTGAGTTGGGAGAAGAAAGTTTAGAAAAGCAATCTTTGACCTATCCTTATGAAAAATTTACAGTGATAACACAATTCTTCAGAATTTCACCCAAAAGCTACAGCTGCCTTGGTTGTTGCAGTCATTGAAGTGAATAACACATTATTTTATTATTTATTTTTAGATACTACATTTTTTTCTTAGACTGTGGAAACAGGACTGTGAAATTAATTTTGTAAAATCGGGCTTTAATTTTTTTTTTTTTTTTTTTGAGACAGAATCTCGGTCTATCATCCAGGCTGCATGTAGTGGTGCAATCTCGGCTCACTGCAACCTCCACCTCCCAAGTTCAAGCCATTCTTCTGCCTCAGTCTCCCGAGTAGCTGGGACTACAGGTGCCTGTCAGCACACCTGGCTAATTTTTGTATAACTAACATTTATTTTCTGTTTATTTTTAAGACGAGCAAAAATCAAATTAAAGTAGATCTTGTAGATGAGAATTTTACAGAATTAAGAGGAGAAATAGCAGGACCTCCAGACACACCATATGAAGGCAAGTACTTTTTTCTGTATCAAAATATTGTGCATTCTTAACTTTGTTTTCCCCATTTTTTTAGGAGGAAGATACCAACTAGAGATAAAAATACCAGAAACATACCCATTTAATCCCCCTAAGGTATTGTAAGCCTATTTTTGTGCATGAAGTTAACTGAAAAACTCAAGTGTGCTTTATATTCTAGGTCCGGTTTATCACTAAAATATGGCATCCTAATATTAGTTCCGTCACAGGGGCTATTTGTTTGGATATCCTGAAAGATCAATGGTAAGAGATTTTGAATTCACCTTCTCTCCTTCTAATTGGGATATTTTCATGTTTTGCATTTTAGGGCAGCTGCAATGACTCTCCGCACGGTATTATTGTCATTGCAAGCACTATTGGCAGCTGCAGAGCCAGATGATCCACAGGATGCTGTAGTAGCAAATCAGGTAAGATGGCCGCTTTTGAAAGACTTTCTTATTGTCATGTCAATCAATTTTTCCCCCCATATAGTACAAACAAAATCCCGAAATGTTCAAACAGACAGCTCGACTTTGGGCACATGTGTATGCTGGAGCACCAGTTTCTAGTCCAGAATACACCAAAAAAATAGAAAACCTATGTGCTATGGGCTTTGATAGGGTAAGTACATAAGGGCATGTTGATTTTGATATTTTAATTTCCTGTCCCCTTTTCTTCTCTACAGAATGCAGTAATAGTGGCCTTGTCTTCAAAATCATGGGATGTAGAGACTGCAACAGAATTGCTTCTGAGTAACTGAGGCATAGAGAGCTGCTGATATAGTCAAGCTTGCCTCTTCTTGAGGAGCACCAACATCTGTTATTTTTAGGATTCTGCATAGATTTCTTTTAAACTGGCATTCTTGCCTAATGATGTTATCTAGGCACCATTGGAGACTGAAAAAAAAAAATCCCTGCTCTGTAAATAAAGCTAATTAAACGTCTGTGTAAATTTAAAAAGGGGAAATACTTTAATTTTTTTTCTTAATAGTGTAAAAATTCCCTGAGCTAAGCTAAAACCATGGAAGAAACATGCTACTTTAGTGTTTAGCAGTGTACCAAGACTAGCAAGAGTTTGCTTCAGGATTTTGTTGAATAATTAAGATAATATTTTGAGTGTGTCAGGGCCATTCAAATTGTTGGTGTTGCATCACAGCTACCTTAACTGTTTTTAACATGGATCCTCTGTGCCTGTGAATTTACTTGCATGCTTGTACTTGACTTCTTAGGATGGGTAGCTGAAAAGACCACCATTTTAAGCATTTGAGAATTCTTAAATATGAAATTTATTCAGAATTGAAGATGGTGACCTATTCAGAGCCTTTTTGTCCTTGTCAACAGACTGGGACAGTGTCTGATTCCCCCTTCACCCCCCCCACCCCCGCCTTGCCACACACAGCTAATATTCTAATGGTAAATTTCTCTGTATCAGGTGGGGAAATGTGCTGAAGGACAGTATGTATCCCTTGCTTCATTTTTAGGTCGTAGGTTTGGAATGTCTTGTCCCAGTTCTTCAAACACTCTTAAATTTTTCTTAAGTAATGTAAAAATGGAACTGCCAATTTTATTTCTCTTGCAAAAATAGTAAATACTTGATGTTACATTATTCCCAGGTTTAATGAAAGAACCCAACTTAGTTTTTCAGTGAATTTGACACCTATTTTTTAGTGATGAAATTTTTCTTTGAGAACTGGCAAGGATGCAGTCAGCTGTTTGCAGTTTTTAGCCTGATTTTGGGGTCTATAGAGATTGCTTTATTGGATACTTCAAGTCATTCTTGCTTGCACTTCCCCTATTGACACATGAAAGCTGTGTTGGTGTTTTATTGTACATACTTCAGATGCACATAGGAATAGAAGTGTGTTATAAATCTAGCTTTCTTTATGATGTTTCTGATAATACGAGAATTGAAAACTTTACCTTCTCTTGTACATAGTCAGACTATTTGTATTAAATTTACATTTCATTCTAAGTTCAAAAGTTTGAAAATTATTAGTTTTGCAAGATCACACACTAATGTAACCATTTTATGAAGGTTGAAGTGGATTTATGCAGGCAGTTCTATATATAGAAATACAATTCTTTTTAAATTTTTAGGACCAATACAAAATAACAAAAATGTAATGGAATCAGACTGAATTAAAGTAAGGCTGTATATTGAAAGTCATATTATAAAAGGTTTGCTTTCTTTAAGTGTTATTTATCTTAAATTATAATCGTTAAATGTTTGGAAGATAATTTTTGAATCATAACGTCAGCATAACTTCATTTGACTTCTCAATAATCTTGATACTAGAAGCAATAAAAGAACCATTATTAAATATATTGTAATGTTAAAGATGTGAAGGTTCTTCCAAAAATTTGTAAGGCTTTCCTAATTAACAGTAAACTCTTATAGCTGATATTATTACATACTAAACACAAGTTGCTGTTTTTTCCCCATATGTTTGCTTACGCATGTCTTTATACAATCACCTCTTTTTATTGCTGTAGTTTATTTTCTAAAGATGCCAAAGGAAACAAGATTTTTCTTTATTTATTTTAAATACCTGAAACCTCGTACTTTATATTTTGAAGTAAGGTGGGATTGTGTGAAAATGTGGATGGTTTTTCTCCAGTGTTGGTTAGAACTACTTTTTTTAAGTGGAGGGCAACTTGGTAGTATTAGTAGAATTTGGGTTTAAAAATATCAGACACATCTACCCAGTTTATTTTTTGCCTGTATTATCAGGGTATATTTAATTGTCCTGTGGTTAAACAAAGGTGAGAGAGCTCAGAGGTTTCTAAAGGTCAAGCATTTTACATATATACATACATACATGCTCTTGGAGGCAGCTATATCCTGCTTTGATTTTTATGCACATGAGCCCTATAGGGTTATATACTCATCTAACTACACTTCAGCATCCCCAGTGCCCAAGAAATTGGAAAGTACAATATTTGGTTTGAGACATTCTTCATAAAAGATTCTTTATTATAAAAATTTACCTCATTTACATTTAATGTGATGATCTTTTTTTTCCTTTCTGGTATATTTCCCACTGTACTGTTTGGTTTTTGTTATTCTCTTGTCTGTGGGTAGATTTAGTTACCCAAACATAGAAACTAAAGCAATTGCTTTTTTCCTCTGGTCTTAAATATGTTTGGACAAAAAGACACTAAAAGGTCAGGCCTAGGGGAAAAGTACCCTGGTGGAAATTATTTTTGTAATTCTTAATATTTTTGAGTTGGCTCCGTTTGTCAGTTTTAAAAGCCTCAAAAATTATGTTAAAAAAAAAATCCAGTGAAATCCCATTTAGGGCAGGCCGATTTGTTAGAAGTCACTGATGCTCCAGTAGGCTTTTGTTATAATCAGGCCTGTTTCCTGAGTATGTGCCTCTTTTAAAAGAAGAAATAATTAGCTGTATAGTATTTCAGTACTGATGAATGAATGAATGAATGAATGGCAGTTAGTGGACCCAAATAAGTATTCAGTGGTATATAAATATTTGAGGAACTAGGTACTGAATTAGGTGCTCTGAGTTGGCACCCCGAAATGTTTGGAATCACGACTATGATTTACTTAAACACGTAACACATTCAAGGATATATAAATGGAGTCTAAGTATTTTGCTTTTGAAGAGAATAATCTATGAAATGGAAGACTTGATTTTTTTTTTCATTTTTTAGAAGTAATACACATTTATGATTGTTGGCACATAAAACTATGCAAAATAATTCTTTTTAAGTATCTGTAAGAAAGAATTGGCAGTTTAAACGGATTTTGCTTATTTATGCACTACAGAATGCAGCATACTGTATTACTGTTGAGGCTGCTTAATAAGTTTACCAATGTGAAAAGCAGATCTTGGGTATAAGTGTATGCCTGATTTGAGCTTTTAAAACTGTGCAGTAGGTGTATGGTAATGTTTTACAATCCTATGTAGCAAAATAGGAAATTATGAATTTTTGTTGTTATTGTTTTAAAGATTTAAGATGGATTGGGGTAGGGAACAGCTGGAGCCAGGTATACCTTCTAGTATGTAGAGGGAAACAATGTTTAGATAGGAAAAAGGAAGCCGTCTGTTTACAGTTAACTTTATTTCATGGACTTCTACAAAATGTTGTATTAATCACTTTTTCTAGTTCAAGGAATTTCAATTCCAGGGTACAAACCATTGATTTAAAAATTACGTTTCCATTCTTTTTAGTATCAGTTTAAAGTAAATGCTTACCATCAGCCAGTTGCTGTCACTGGGAAGAAGGCAACTTGAAGTATTTACTGATAAAATAGCCTTTATTCCCAAGTGTGACTTTTCTTCAGTGTCTACATATTATGTCACACGTTCTATTTGCACTGCTGCAATATAGATCAAAGATCTTGTGGCATAGGGGTAGGGGAGTGTTAGTATCTCCCTTGTCCCATTTGTTCTGTTACTGCTTCATTGGACTGATACACCCTCATGAACTTGCAATCACCTAAATGGAAGTCTTGAATGTGTCACCTTTTGCTTGGTTATTTCAACCATGCTGCTATATATAATCAGGTGTGGCACAGTTTGTCAGTTTGATTATAGGTGTGAGTGGATAGAAATCATTACACTGTGCTGTTAACGATCCTTGTCTGCTTGCTGTTACCTACTTTTTACAGGCATCATAATAAAAGCTAGACTATTTCTTTGGGGGGAAAGAGACTTATTTAATGTAATTTAAAAAACTTTTCCAATAGAAAATGAAATATTATTGAAAATAATATCTATTTTTTAGCTTTCAGCAATTGATGGTGCTTTGTTGTGGTGTCTGCTGGAAGTCTACTGCCATTATAGGGAACCTTGCTTGTTAGCTTCTCTAGATCTCTATTCTAAACAATCTGTTAGTGATGATAAATTCTGTAGGAGGGTCTATTCTGAGCCGTTAACTTCCTGTAAGGGGAAAATGGGTGGGTTACCAGAAATACCATTGAAGCAGGGTGGGCTGTGGGGTGGAAGGTTGGGGTATTTGTCTTGAGAATTAAAAACTACGAAACACTTTTGTACACAACTGATTTTTTAAAAAATAAACACATTTTTAAAGATGTTGAATTTTTCCCCCCTTATTGGGAATTCTTAAAAATAAATGCATGCATGTTTTCCCCTGAAAATGGTTTATATCTTATTTCTGGGTGCTCATCTG